ATTTTTTATTAATCATAAGCCACTGGATTAAGACTGAATTACTGATGATTATACACTTTAATGATCATTAATCTATTTAATCAGCAATTCATTCAATACATATTAAGCTTGTGTTACATTCCAGGAGCTGGGCACACACACACAACCCAAGCCAAAAGAAAAATGTTGCTGCTTGCATGGAGTTTACATTCCAGGGACCTAATACAATAGTGCTCTCCTCCAAATTCTCACTATACTTTCATGGTAAACCTCACCAGCAACAAGAGTACTAAATAAGGTAAGATATGCTTTAGGCCTGGAATTCTTCAACTTTGGCCTACTTCTGTATGAGGGCCTTAAGGCTCCTCTGCCATTAGTTGTGCAATCTTACATAAATTAACCATTTTAACGTCTTTTCCCCTTTGTAAAAAGGGAAATGGCAATAGTTGAGTTCTTCTGGGGACTAAATGACATAAGGTGTATCGATTGTTCAGCAATTAGTATTGCTTTGACCCTATGGTTCCAAAACATGCCTGCTCATCAGAATCACCCGAGGATCTTTAAAAACATTCCAAAGTCCGGTGCTCACCAGACCAATTAAATCCCAATCTCTGAGCGTGTCAGGACACGCTCCCCAGGTGGTTCCAAAGTGCAGACAAGTTTGAGAGCCACCACAGTTTGGATTATTGATGTGCCACAATAACACTTGCTAATCCATCTGTCTTTACCCCAGGTGGAACCAGGAAGCCTCCAGAGCTTAATGGAATTCAGATAATCGAGGTGCATACGCACCCTACGTCCCATCCTGTGACTTGAATCCCAATCTCTTCCGAAATTTTAAAGCAGGGAGGGATGGGACAGAGGCCTGACCTCTCCTGCATACTCATGGCCCTTGAGTATCTGCGATCTTTAGATATGTAGGGCGTTCTGACATTTCCACTTGCGGCGACAGCTGGGCCTGCCCGGGGGAAGCGCAGAGCGGGCAAGTCAGCCCTCCCGCAGGCGCTGGGACCGGGTGCGGAGGCCGCAGCCGAGCCGCGAGGGCAGATCGGCAGCCTCAGCTGCTGCCGTAGCTGTCGGGATCGTCCCCTGCGGGGCAGCAACAGCGGGGCTCCGACGGCTGAGGGGGGCGCCTTCTGCTTGCGCGCTCTGCGTCCCTCTCCGTGGTCTGCCCTTCGCCCCGCGACCCCGGCCGAGGGTGGGAGCAGCGCGGGGTCGCATCGGCCCGAGGCTAGCGGGGCTCGCCGTTCCGCCCGCAGCCATGGAGGCCGGGCCGCCGGGCAGCGCCAGGCCGGCGGAGCCGGGTCCTTGCCTGAGTGGTCAGCGCGGCGCGGACCACACGGCTTCCGCCTCCCTGCAGAGCGTGGCCGGGACCGAGCCCGGGCGCCACCCGCAAGCCGTGGCAGCTGTGTTGCCTGCCGGGGGGTGCGGGGAGAGGATGGGGGTCCCCACCCCGAAGCAATTCTGCCCCATCCTGGAGAGGCCGCTCATCAGCTACACCCTACAGGCCCTGGAGAGGTAATGCGGCGCCGGGCGCGCCCCGCGGTTCCATTTACGAATTGTACATATACTTTCCTTTTAGAGTATGTTGGATAAAGGACATTGTTGTGGCAGTAACTGGAGAGAACATGGAAGTAATGAAAAGTATTATTCAGAAGTATCAGCATAAACGCATCTCACTGGTCGAAGCTGGAGTGACCCGCCACAGGTCAATTTTCAATGGACTAAAAGCACTGGCAGAAGATCAGATCAACTCTAAACTCTCTAAGCCAGAAGTAGTGATTATCCATGATGCTGTGAGACCATTTGTTGAGGAAGGTGTCCTTCTTAAAGTTGTCACAGCTGCTAAGGAACACGGGGTAAGTCTTTTTTCTTGAGTCTAGATAGAAGGTGAAATATATTCTTTGCCTCTTTGTTCTTCAGGCAGCAGGAGCCATTCGACCTCTTGTATCTACTGTCGTCAGTCCATCTGCTGATGGTTGCTTAGACTACTCGCTAGAACGTGCCAGACACAGAGCAAGTGAAATGCCCCAAGCTTTTCTATTTGATGTGATTTATGAAGCATATCAGCAGGTAAGAATTTGGGCTTTTTGAATAAGCTGCTGCTTAATTGTTGTTGTTGTTGTTTCCACACCAGTGTAGTGACTATGACTTGGAATTTGGAACTGAGTGTTTGCAATTGGCCCTAAAATACTGTTGCACTAAAGCCAAACTTGTAGAAGGATCACCTGACCTCTGGAAGGTAAGAGGGATGATACCTTGCTTGGGTTCTTTGTTAAGTCTAATGAAGTTTATCTGTCCTTTAGGTGACCTACAAACGAGATCTCTATGCGGCTGAATCGATTATTAAGGGTATGTTTGGCCTTATGACTGTCAGTTCCTGTTGAAACTTAAAACTTTTTTTTTTTAATTTCAGAGAGAATTTCCCAAGAGATTTGTGTAGTTATGGATACAGAAGAAGATAACAAACATGTAGGTCATCTTCTTGAAGAAGTGCTGAAAAGTGAATTAAATGTAAGTATTCAAAGACTGAGTTTGATAAACTTTTTGTGAATTCATTTCTGTTTTTTCCTACTAGCATGTAAAAGTCACATCTGAGGCTCTGGGTCATGCTGGCAGACATCTTCAGCAAATCATCTTAGATCAATGCTACAATTTTGTTTGTGTGAATGTAAGTCAATTCAAATGATTGAAGGCACTTAATCTCATATCCTTTTATTTTTCTGGTCTTTTAGGTTACAACCTCTGATTTTCAAGAAACCCAGAAGTTACTGAGCATGCTTGAAGAGAGTAGTCTTTGCATTTTATATCCTGTTGTTGTTGTTTCAGTAAGTGAAATTAATGCAGATTTTTCTCAAACATATTCTAAATACTGTCTTTTATATTTTGCAGGTTCATTTTCTTGATTTTAAATTAGTACCTCCCAGTCAGAAAATGGAAAACCTAATGCAGATTAGAGAATTTGCAAAGGAAGTAAAAGAAAGAAATATTTTGTTATATGGGCTTCTCATATCTTACCCACAGGTAGGTAAAATGTTTATCTTCCGAATGTATGTTAAAATATTACTGGTTTATCCTTTCTTTTCAGGATGATCAGAAGCTACAGGAGAGTTTAAGGCAAGGTGCTATCATTATTGCTTCATTAATCAAGGAAAGAAATTCTGGACTCATTGGTCAGCTTCTGATAGCATGAAGAACACAAAAAATTACCTATTTTCTAAAACATCTATTTGCGTATCTTAATTGTGCTTTGTGCCCCCGCTGCTGTGTGTGGTAGAATGTTTCAGTTGTCTTTTATATCTTCTCTATAATTTGTAGGATGTGATGCTTAGATTATAAAGCAGATTAATGTTTATATCTGTGAAATAAAGAATACTTTTGTGTATGACAAATATTAATTGCCTGAACCAGAAAAAAATAGTAGATAAGTGGAAAATAATAGCCTTCAAATGAATCTTTCCACAGAGACATGAACGGTCAAATAGAAATAATGATGGGGTGAGCTATTCTTTCAAGGAATGAGAATTTAGAAAACTTCAGTTATTATCCTAACTGTTAATTAATAATTTACACTATTATGAAGCTAATGGATAAACTTCAGAATTATTCTCACTTCTATAATTGTCCTGTCACCAGGTGATATTTTGTCTTTTTGTCTTGTGTTAAAAATGTCTACACTTTAATAAAAAAGGGTGAGTGGGATACCAGGGAACGGAACTGTTTGTTTCTAGCATTTTCCCCATTTGCCACATATTACTCAAGATCCCTAAAACAGATGTCATTTCCTTCTTTTCTGTTTTTAAATTGTATGTTATTTTTGGTTTATGAACTATAATTATGACTTACATTATTTTAAAGGGTCTCTAGTTTTTCTGAATGAACTTAAAAGTGTCTGGAAAGTTTCGTAGGTGATTCTGGTCAATCCCTGGTTAGTTATCTTCTATAAGGTAGAGAATCTATTGTACATCATAGAGTTAAATTAGTTATTTCAATTCAGATACTGCTACCTTTTAAAATCAAGTTCTTATTTCCAGTTTTCATTGGTATATACATCTGAAATATTAATATTTTCCCTTGCATGTTATAATTATGGGTGTCCTTTAATTCATTAGAGGTGACTTTTAATCTATACATACACTTACTCTATTTATTTTATTTTTTATTGTTTTGAAATGCAGTCGCCCTCTGTCAGGCTGGAGTGCAGTGGCACAATCTCAGCTGACTGCAACCTCTGCCTCCTGGGTTTAAGCAATTATCCTCCCTCAGCCTCCCGAGTAGCTGGGATTACAGGCACCTGCCACCACACCTGGCTAATTTTTTTTTTTTTTTTTTTTTTTTGTATTTTTAGTAGAGAAGGGTTTTCGCCATGTAGGCCAGGCTGGTCTTGAACTCCTGACCTCAAGTGATCTGCCTGCCTCGGCCTCCCAAAATGCTGGGATTATAGGTGTGAGCCACCATACCCAGCCAACATACATTTATTTTATTGAAACAGATTAGGGCTTAGGCTGCACGTGGAAACTATAAAAGTTGCATGAAGTGTTTTCAGTTAAAGATACACTATACAATATCTACCTTGTGGAATTTTTATTTAACATGTTGGGTGATTTTCCCTCTAGTGTTCAAGTATATATATAGTAGGAGAGTTTATATTTTACATTCTCCTAATTGAAATGTGTTATTTGAATGTAGGCTTGTATCTAAATTCCTGGGCCTGCCCTTTTTCTCTCTCTAGGAATATTAAGAAATTTAAAATCCATTAATTTAAGTTTTTGAGGATGGAAATAGGTAAGCAATGTGTGGATTGTGGTTAGGAATGTCTGTGCCTTTGTTCAGATGTCGGCTGTGTGTGTGACGAAAACCACAGCTGCCAAGTCCCCAACATGCACCTGTTGAAGTCATCAGGTGAAAATGTTTAAGACTTTGAAAGTGCTCATAAAGGAAGAAGGGGAAATGTTATCAAGGCTTTAAAGAGAGGGTAAGTGCCTTGAAGAAGAATGCAGTAAACTGGGCATATTTGTGGCACAGCAAAATCACCCTGATCGCTGGAGTGCTGGCTGAGTTAACATAGACTTCAGCTTAAGGAATCCTACAGCAGACAAGAATTTATCTCAGAGTACTTACTATGACATTACCCTAGGCAACTGGTAACATTTAGTATAATTTAGTTAATAAAATATTAAGTTGTGCCTGGAAAAAATAGCATTTGGTCCTTCATAGCAGGCAAAGCAATTCACAGCATTGGGAAAAAAAAATACATACATACATATACATGTATGTATACCCATATATATGTATATACATGCATGTATACCCATATATATGTATATACTTACATGTATATACATATATATGTATGTACGTACATATATACCCATATCTATGTATGTACGTACATATATACCCGTATATATGTACGTACATATATACACATATATGTATGCACGTACATATATACACATATATGTATGTACGTACATATATACACATTATGTACATACATATATACGTATATATGTACATGCATGTATGTATGTATATACGTACGCATACACACATATATTTATATACGTACGCATACACACATATATGTATATACGTACGCATACACACATATATGTATATACGTACGCATACACACATATATGTATATACGTACGCATACACACATATATGTATATACGTACGTATATACACACATATATGTATATACGTACGTATATATGTATTTTTATGTTTTATGTATATGTATTTTATATGTATATATATCTGCACATCCTTCACTATTTTCATGAGGAAATTGGAGCTCAGGGATCTTAGTTACCTTGCCAAAATCATGTGACTGAATAGTAACAAAAGTTTGGGCTTAAAATAAGGAAGACTGATAATAAGTGTTAAGCTTATATTCCTGTCTAACAATGACCCCTGGCAAAGACATCTGATATATAAGCCACGTCTGATATATAAGACGTGATATATAAGCCAGAGGCACTGAATGAACATTGGCGAAATGGACAAGAAGGGTGGGACACTTATGTCCAGGGACTAGGTGAAAGTCCTGGAGCTTTTGGCTTTCCAGCCACCTTCCCAGCATAAAGAAATTGTAGCTAAAGTTAAGGGAATGAATAGAAGTATTGGCCAAAAGAGAAATTATTTTGTTGTTTAAGAGATCTGGCCGGGCGCGATGGCTCACGCCTGAAATCCCAGCACTTTGGGAGGCCGAGGCAGGCAGATTACGAGGTCAGGAGATCCAGACCATCCTGGCTAATGCGGTGAAACCCCGTCTCTAGTAAAAATACAAAAAAAATAGCCAGGCATCGTGGCGGGCGCCTGTAGTCCCAGCTACTCAGGAGGCTTAGGCAGGAGAATGGCGTCAACCTGGGAGGCGGAGCTTGCAGTGAGCCGACATAGCGCCACTGCACTCCAGCCTGGGCAACAGAGCAAGACTCCGTCTCAAAAAAAAAAAAAAAAAAAAAAAGAGAGATCCAGAGGTAACTTTACAGTTACATTTTCATCACTGCTTCTGTAAATTTACTTTAGTAAAAGCTGTCTATTCTCACTTTATTTTCCAAAATCTCTTAAAAAATAATAGTGATTATGCTTCAAGGTTTCTGAAAATGCTTCCACTTGTGGGAAATTTTGTTGCAAAATGGTTTTCTTTCTAAACTTACGCTAGTTAGTTAAATGCAAATTAAAGTTAGTCGTCTTAGGAGTTCATCATAGCGTGAGTAATGGTTTGATTAATGACATTTTGGTAGAGGTCCTATTTTTTTTCATAAAAGTGCTCAATTTGAGATGACTTGTTGCAAGTATACTCATTTACAGGTAAGAGTCAGCTCCCTATATTCTCTCAGAGTCATTGTTATGGTTATTATTGTAAGTATTTTACATTAATTTAACAGAAATTTTTTCTTCCCTAACTTATAACTCAACTTTATGTAAATACAGTGATCATCTTATAAAAATCAAATTACAGAATGTCTTAAAATCTGTAAATTTGACTTTGTTTTAATGTTGAAACTACAAATTCACAGAGGCATAAATCTAACATCTTAATTAAAATGTCAACCATATGCAAGAAGAAAGATAGAAGTTATTTAGAAAGTTTAATTTGAAAACAGAATAATGAAGCATTTTAATTGATATAGGATTTGTTAGTATGGCTTAAAATCAGTGGACTAGAAGTAGCTGTGTAGGTGGTGGTTGGCATTATAGTTGCATTTATATATGTTCTTATTAATTTCAGTTTCAAAATTGTAAGAAGCATATGCATATTTTTAAGGTGACATTGAAAAGTACTATAAAGATTCTAAATATGTTGTTTTTACAAAACAAAATGTAAATAAATTATTGATTTAAAATCTAATGGCATTTTCTTTTTTTTTAGTTTATACATGT